CTCACGCCTGTAATCCCAACACTTTCGGAGGCCGAGGCGGGTGGTTCACGAGGTCAGGAGTTCAAGACCAGCCTGGCCAAGATGGTGAAACCCCATCTCTATTAAAAATACAAAAATTAGCCGGGTTTGGTGGCAGGCACCTACAATCCTAGCTAATCGGGAGGCGGAGGCAGAGAATTGCTTGAACCCGGGAGGCGGAGGTTGCAGTGAGCCGAGATGGCAACTGCACTCCGACAGAGTCTCAAAAAATATATATATATAGTATTGTGGATACGTACTTTTAAAAATCCTTACGTTTTAGAGATACAAAAATATTTATGAATAAAATGATATGACGCCTGGGTTTTGCTTCAAAACGATGGTGGGAGAGGAATGTGGATGAAATAAAATTGATTATGAGTTGTGGTTGCTGGGGAATTGGGGTCACGGGGGTTCATTAGAACCTCCTATCAGATGTGGTTCAGAAGCCTCAGACCTGGGAGCTGGCTAGAAATGCAGAATCTCGGCTCCACCCCAAACCTACTGAGTCAGGATCTGTATTTTAATCAAATAAAATGCCCAGGGGATTCCTGAGCACACTGAAGTGTGAGAAGCGCTGGCTTACTCTGTTCAATTCTTTCCTGCATGTTTGACATTTTCCATAATGAAGAGGTTGTGGGGTTTTGTTCTGCTTTCCTGTGTGTTCACAGTCACAGGGAGCTCTTCCTACGGAGACCGGGGCTGGAGGGAACTGGGAAGCACTGCCTCCCCGCTCCTGCTTGGACCCACCAGCCCCGCCGCTGGCCCGCGCTCGGCTGGGAGGCACCGGGGTCCCGCTGGGCAGCCCCGACCCCGTGCCTGGGCCGCACCTGCCGCAGTGGCTCCGTCGGGCCGGGCGGAAGCGCGGGAGCGCAGGGCTGGACAGGCCCGGGCGTGGCGGCCCCGGCGCACCTGGGCGAGCCGGCAGGTGGGAGCGTAGCAGCCCGGGGCCCCCGCCCTCGCGCGGGGGAGGAGCGGGCGGCGCGGGGCGGGCGCAGCGGGGGTCGGGGCGCTGGGAGCCCGTTGGGCCGCGAACGCAGCCGCCACGCTGGGGCCGCCGAGATCGGGTGCCCGGGATGAGCCTCATCCGGAAAAAGGGCTTCTACAAGCAGGACGTCAACAAGACAGCCTGGGAGCTGCCCAAGACCTACGTGTCCCCGACGCACGTCGGCAGCGGGGCCTATGGCTCCGTGTGGTGAGACCCCTGGGCCGCTGGGGGGCGGGGGGGCCTCGCCTGCTGACCGGCCTGTGCCCGACAGCTCGGCCATCGACAAGCGGTCAGGGGAGAAGGTGGCCATCAAGAAGCTGAGCCGACCCTTTCAGTCCGAGATCTTCGCCAAGCGCGCCTACCGGGAGCTGCTGCTGCTGAAGCACATGCAGCATGAGAACGTAGGTGGTGGCTGCCCCGGGGAGGGGGTGGGTGTCTAGCCCTCACAGGTGACTTCTTCCCCAGGTCATTGGGCTCCTGGATGTCTTCACCCCAGCCTCCTCCCTGCGCAACTTCTATGACTTGTGAGTTGGGCTGCACTGGGTTCTGGGGCATTGCACTGTTCCAAGAACCCCTCATGCCTTCCAGCTACCTGGTGATGCCCTTCATGCAGACGGATCTGCAGAAGATCATGGGGATGGAGTTCAGTGAGGAGAAGATCCAGTACCTGGTGTATCAGATGCTCAAAGGCCTTAAGGTGGGTGGGGACTTGGAGGCTGGCAGAGGGGACATGGACTCACCCTTCTCTCTCTCCCACATAGTACATCCACTCTGCTGGGGTCGTGCACAGGGTGAGTGCTTTCTCTGCCATGGTCCTCAGAGGAGCCTAGCATGCATTCTCTGTCCTCCCCCCAGGACCTGAAGCCAGGCAACCTGGCTGTGAATGAGGACTGTGAACTGAAGGTGAGTGGGCTGCAGGCTCAGCCCAGAGGCGGAGTTCCTTTTCTATTTATCCCCTGTGCCATAGATTCTGGATTTTGGGCTGGCGCGACATGCAGACGCCGAGATGACTGGCTACGTGGTGACCCGCTGGTACCGAGCCCCCGAGGTGATCCTCAGCTGGATGCACTACAACCAGACAGGTCAGTGGTCAATGCCTGAGAGGGCGGTCCTGCAGTCCAGGTGACACTCTCCCTCCCTCTGCAGTGGACATCTGGTCTGTGGGCTGTATCATGGCAGAGATGCTGACAGGGAAAACTCTGTTCAAGGGGAAAGATTGTATCCTTTGCTGGAAAAGCCAAACTCCATCTAGAGCAAGGCTAAGCCTTAACCTGCCACCAAGACCTGGACCAGCTGACCCAGATCCTGAAAGTGACCGGGGTGCCTGGCACGGAGTTTGTGCAGAAGCTGAACGACAAAGCGGTGGGTGGTAAATGGGACCTAGGCTGGCCTGGCCTAAGGGGTTTGATGCTTTTCTGTCTTCCAGGCCAAATCCTACATCCAGTCCCTGCCACAGACCCCCAGGAAGGATTTCACTCAGCTGTTCCCACGGGCCAGCCCCCAGGGTGAGTCTCAGAGCCCGCTCCCCAGGGGCCTCCTGGTGTGAGGCTCTTGGCTCTGCCCCTGCAGCTGCGGACCTGCTGGAGAAGATGCTGGAGCTAGACGTGGACAAGCGCCTGACGGCCGCGCAGGCCCTCACCCATCCCTTCTTTGAACCCTTCCGGGACCCTGAGGAAGAGACGGAGGCCCAGCAGCCGTTTGATGATTCCTTAGAACACGAGAAACTCACAGTGGATGAATGGAAGCGTAAGAGCTGGGGCCTCGGGCTTCCTCGCCTCTTACGCACCTTAAACCATGCTGCCTTTCTCAGAGCACATCTACAAGGAGATTGTGAACTTCAGCCCCATTGCCCGGAAGGACTCACGGCGCCGGAGTGGCATGAAGCTGTAGGGACTCATCTTGCATGGCACCGCCGGCCAGACACTGCCCAAGGACCAGTATTTGTCACTACCAAACTCAGCCCTTCTTGGAATACAGCCTTTCAAGCAGAGGACAGAAGGGTCCTTCTCCTTATGTGGGAAATGGGCCTAGTAGATGCAGAATTCAAAGATGTCGGTTGGGAGAAACTAGCTCTGATCCTAACAGGCCACGTTAAACTGCCCATCTGGAGAATCGCCTGCAGGTGGGGCCCTTTCCTTCCCGCCAGAGTGGGGCTGAGTGGGCGCTGAGCCAGGCCGGGGGCCTATGGCAGTGATGCTGTGTTGGTTTCCTAGGGATGCTCTAACGAATTACCACAAACCTGGTGGATTGAAACAGCAGAACTTGATTCCCTTACAGTTCTGGAGGCTGGAAATCTGGGATGGAGGTGTTGGCAGGGCTGTGGTCCCTTTGAAGGCTCTGGGGAAGAATCCTTCCTTGGCTCTTTTTAGCTTGTGGCGGCAGTGGGCAGTCCGTGGCATTCCCCAGCTTATTGCTGCATCACTCCAGTCTCTGTCTCTTCTGTTCTCTCCTCTTTTAACAACAGTCATTGGATTTAGGGCCCACCCTAATCCTGTGTGATCTTATCTTGATCCTTATTAATTAAACCTGCAAATACTCTAGTTCCAAATAAAGTCACATTCTCAGGTTCCAGGTGGACATGAATTCCAGGGGGAAATGATTCAACTCACTACAGACAGCTGGGAGGGAGGGGCCCCTTCCTGGGCCCCGTGCTGAGGCCTTGTGCTCTGTGAAGGAACCCAATGTGTTTGGCTGCTAAATTAAGGGAGTTGCAGAGAGAGCTGCAGCTGGTGCGATTGCATTCAGGTTATTTTGGGTGAGTGATAAGCAATCAAGATATGAAACAACAGCAGGCTCGGAGACTGCGAGCTGCACAGGCAGAAATGGGCTCTTGCCTGGCTTGATGGCAAACCGTTCTGCTCCCTTTGGGAGATGGCACAGCTCTCCAGAGCTTTGACCTGACAGTGGCTAGAACCTCTCTGTTTTTATCTGAGAAACTTTGGCAGAACAAATTTCCATGTGCACAAGCTGTCGGGCACAGTGGGTCTCAAATTTCCTTGTGCACCAGGGGACTTGTTAAAATGCAGATTCCTGGGCCCCACCCCAGGGCTTGTGACTCAGCAGGTCTGCAGTTGAGACCTTAGAATGTGCATTTGAATGAGGACCTCTCGCCCTGACCCAAGCCTAGTGATTCTGATGGATATCAGACCATAGTTCGAGACATTTAGTGGATTTCAGTCATACTTGATTTGTTGGGAGGCCTAAATCAAAAACCTATAGGAGGAGACTGGGGGGCTTCAGATGGAGTTTCACACTCATCTTACAGGTGTTAAAACTGAGGCTCAGAAAGCTTTTTTTTGTTTGTTTGTTTGAGACAGGGTCTGGCTCTGTCACCCGGGCTGGAGTTCAGTGGCACAATTACATCTTACTGCAACCTCAGCCTCCTGGGCTCAAGCCATCCTCCCACCTCAGCCTCCTAAGTAGCTGGGACTACAGGTCTGTGCCACCCAGGTGCACCAGGACTGCAGGTGGCTAATTAAAACATTTTTTTTCTTTTTTGTATAGGCGGGGTTTCTCTATGTTGCCCAGGCTGATCTTGAACTTCTGGACTCAAGTGATCCTCCCACTTTGGCCTCCCAAAGTGCTGGGATTATAGGCATGAGCCACCCTGCAGGCCCAGACAGCATTTTTAAGGCCTTGAAACTCTTCTGTATAATACTGTAATGGTGGATACCTATTGTGCATTTGTTACCATCTGTAGGACTGGATAACACAGAGTGAACCCTCAAGTAAACTATGGACTTCAGTTAATAATAATGTATCAGTATTGGTTCATAAATTGTAACAATTGTGCCACACTAATGCAAGATGTTACTCATCAAGAAAACTGAGGAGAGAGAAGGGGAGGAAGTAGGTGGGAACCTCTATACTTTCTACCAACCTAAAACTGCTCTAAAAAATAAACCACAGGCCGGTCGCAGTAGCTCACGCCTGTAATCCCAGCACCTTGGGAGGCTGAGGTGGGCGGATCACTTGAGGTCAGGAGTTCAAGACCAGCCTGGCCAACATGGTGAAACCCCATCTCTACCAAAAATACAAAAATTAGCTGGGCTTGGTGGTGCATGCCTGTAATCCCAAACTACTCGGGAGGCTGAGGCAGAATTGCTTGAACCTGGGAGGTGGAGGTTGCAGTGAGCTGAGATCACACCACTGCACTCCAGCCTGGGTGACAGAGTGAGACTCCATCTCAAAAAAACAAAAAAAACAAATACCCTGAGGACACAGAGACATTGGGTCAGACACCCACAGCTAGGAAGTGGTGGAGTCAGATTGGAACCCAAGTAGGCTTGAGCACTGTACCCAGCTTGGATTCAAGGGTTGCCCAGCCTTCCCTCTTCACGCCAGTCTGAGACCCTTACTGCTGACTGTGTCCATGGTCTCTGTTTTCTCTCCCACAGAATGGCCCTGCTGTCAAGGAGCTGGGGAGTCCTTGACTGGGACTGGCTAGTCTTGCCACAGCCCTGGCCTCGCTGGTTACTAAAACTGCCCCAGGTTCCCTGAGTCTACATCCCTCTAAGCCTCCTGAGAATTCTCACTGCCCCAAGGAAAAAGTCTAGCCTTCCTTCTTGGCCTGGCATTCAAAACCCCTTGTGTTCTCTCTAATCTCATCAGCTCCCACTGCCTCCCCTAGCTAGTCCTTATGTCAGTGTGGGACACCAGTCCTGGGATCCACCGTAAGGTTCATTCTGCATTCACAGGTTAAAGGTCTTGACAAGTCCTGCAGTAAAGAGATCCGTTCCTCATTTAATCCAGAACTTCCCAGATGTACTTAACCGCAGGACCCATTTTCTCCCAACAGCATGACACACATAGCCTTTTTTGCCCAGTGCAGCCCAGTGCACAGGTCCCGATATTGCCTCTCCCCAAGTAGGCTTGGCCTTCTTTTAGTGCCCGTGCGTGGAAGGCCCTCCATTCTCCTCTCCATTCTCCTTGGCCTTCAAGGCTCTACCTTAGGCCTCCCTCCAGGCAGCTGTTCTCCATCATCCCCCCTGGGCTGCAGGCCCTCTGTGGGCAGCATTTAGTGTGTGGTTTGGCCTCCCCTTCCCATTGCCCACTGTGAGCAAATACCTGTGCGTGAATGAATAATGAGTGAAAGATGTCCCAGGGGCCTGTCGGTCACTTCTTTGCCCCGACCAGGCCAATGTCATATGGAAGGTGGCAGAGAGCCCAGCAGGAAGCAGAAGTGGGCGGCCCTGGGCTGTACCTTTGAGCTGCTCTCCTGAAAATCTCTATTATTTCAGACTCCCAGACCCCACCCCCCGCTTCATCCTCTGGTGTCCTCCTAGGCCATCCCCACTCCGGAATTAAACCTCAGCCCCTCCCACAGAGTTTTCTCAAATCTGTGAAGTTTCTTCAAAAGGCGGTGGAGGTGCTCAGCAGTGCAAGGTGGGGGGTGGAGGGGGTGGGGAGTAGAGGGAGTGGGGGTTCCACGGGTTTGGGTCTTGCCCAGTGGGCACATGGCCTGTGTAATAGGAAACAAGTCCATTCTCCTGCTGTGGGGGGCAGAGGAGCTGGCGGGGCGAGGGAGGGGGAGATGTGGGCTCAGGTATTCTTGGTGGATGCGCTTCGTTCTGTGGCTGATGGGGTGGCTTAAAAGATCTTAACAGAGAGAGATCAGGAAGCCAGACTGCAAGGTGGGGGACATTTCCTAAGAGCAAGTGTACCCTCCATTCCCTCTTTTGAGGAACAAAGAGTATCTTTGCTGGGGCCTGAGTCATCCATGAAAACAGACAGCAGCGGTGTCCCAGGGCAGGGCTTGCCTGGCGTGGATTGGGGTGGTGCTGCCCCCAGTGAGGGGCAGCACAAGGGGAGACAGAAATGGAGGAATAGCCCCCGTAAGGGCAAGCCCAGTGTGCACCAGTGCCCAGAGCTGCCTGATGGAGGAACAGCTCCGTAAGGGTGAACCCAGTGTGCACGGGTGCCCGGAGCTGCCTGCGTGAGGCTGGGGGCTAGTTTGGATGAGGGCATGGCTCAACTTTCACTTGGCACATTGAAATAGCTTTTGCTGTCTGCTAGGGTGTGGAAAACTGTTTTTCCATGGCCCCAAGCAATGCTATAGCTACAGCTGAGGAGGGAGGAATCTCTCCCTGCCTCTCCTCCCAACTCTTGGCTTTTGCTTCCTTAAATTTGAACAATTCCCTAAGATCTAATGCTGGGAGGCTCCCCTTCCTTCATTACACAGTGAACTCATGTGCTCTATCTGCATTCCCCCTAAATCCTCCTGAGCTTTTAGGTAAGAGGCCGATGATTTCACAATCGGCAGCAGAGGCCTAAGGCCATTCCATCAAACTGAAGATGGCAGCAAGTTGTCCTCACTTCTTCATTGAGCACCCATGGGTGTGTACTGGAGCAAGGGTGGTGCCAGGGATTCTCCTGCTCTGGTTCCTCCTGCGGGGTCCCTGCTCAGCTGGGCAGCTGCCCTCACTCTGGGCGGGTGGCATGTGAGTGTCAACAGGGCCCCTCTCAGTCAGGGGCTCTTGGCCATTTTTTGTGCCATGGATCGCTTCTCAAAATCATATTTTCTTTTCTTTTCTTTTGAGATGGGGTCTCACTCCATTACCCAGGCTGGAGTGCAGTGGTGCAATCACAGCTCACTGTAGCCTCGACCTCCCTGGGTTCAGGTGATCCTCCCACCTCAGCCTCCCAAGTAGCTGGGACTATAGGCATGCACCACCATGCCTGGCTAATTTCAGAATAATATTTTCATACACATAAAATATGTAGGATTACAAAGTAAGCTAGTTATATTTATATACAGTTGTCAAAATATTTTTAAAATGTATAACGTGATACTATGTGTATAGGTTTCTTTATTAACATATTGAATAAAAAGATCGAGGGTAGGCCTATTAAACAATGGTAAACTGAAGAGAGATGAGTGTAAACAATATTTTAAGATAGATACCTGTGGCAAACTGTAAAGGGATATGAAAAACTCTGTAATTTCTATTGGCACTGCTGATACAACTGCACTTTGCTACCTTTGTTCATAACCAAGGAAATAGAAATGACTGAAAATAAAGTTGTATTCTATTCCAATCCAAGTGCACAGACCCCTGAATTCTATAGTT